CCCCCAAATGTGCCTCTCCCCTCCAGGATCAGCGGCCCAGAGATAGGGACATGTCATTGTTTCCGAGGACGCGTTGTTTGAGGTCACCTTAAGGCCAGATCGGTGTTTCATTGACGATTCTGTTGGTTTTATTTCAGTAAGTTCTATATCAAAAGGATCTGGCAGCTCCTTTCCCCGCCCGGGCGCTATAGGTGTTGTGACCCTTGGGACAGAAGTTCAGAGCGAGGGTGGGGGGGGGGGAATACACATCGTGTATGAAAACCGACTGCAGATTCTAGATAATCTTACGTATTCTCACATCCTTGGCACTACAGGAAGCTAGCTTCTTCCCGCAAGGTTTACTCCAGCTCTAAGTTAGAGACAAAGGCCCACTTTTACCTCGAGGTAAAGTTTACAAGATTTCAGAACAGGAAGAAAATGAAGGTTTGGTTTTGTTTCGTTTCTTGAAAAGAAGTTAATAGTATGTCTTTCTCCTAGGATAAATAGCCATGCGTATTTTAAAAACTATATATAAAAGGAATGTGTAAGAAATAACCTCAACTCAAATTATTGTGGTAGAAGAAGAGGGGGGGTCAGACAGTGGAGGGGGGCACAGGGAAACCCAGCCACAGACTAAAGAGAAAGGTAAAAGAAGCAGTAGAGGAGAGAAACAAGGACGGGGAAAAAAAGAGGAGCGGAAAAGAGGGCTGAGGAGGGGAGGGGAGGGGAGGAGAGGAGGGCAGAAGAGAAGGAACGAGAACAAGGGAAAATCCCCCGGGAACACAGAAAGATAGAGACCCAGGGGACTCCCGCAGAGAGGGCCTCTTGGGCTTCAGCGCAGAGGAAAGTTTCCCGGGCACCCCCTCTCCTCCCCTGCCCTCCGCCGCCTGGGCCCTGCCCTGCGTGCCCCCAGGCCCAGCGCGCCTCCGGGCGAGTCCCCAGGAGCGCGGCCCAATGGATCGCTCCGGGCCCGCCCCCTCGCGCGCTGATTGGCCGCCGCCCCGCTGGCCTCGCCTTATTAGCAAGTTCTCTGGGGAGCCGCGGTAGGGCCCGGAGCCGGCGAGTGCTCCCGGGAACTCTGCCTGCGCGGCGGCAGCGACCGGAGGCCAGGCCCAGCACGCCGGAGCTGGCCTGCTGGGGAGGGGCGGGAGGCGCGCGCGGGAGGGTCCGCCCGGCCAGGGCCCCGGGCGCTCGCAGAGGCCGGCCGCGCTCCCAGCCCGCCCGGAGCCCATGCCCGGCGGCTGGCCAGTGCTGCGGCAGAAGGGGGGGCCCGGCTCTGCATGGCCCCGGCTGCTGACATGACTTCTTTGCCACTCGGTGTCAAAGTGGAGGACTCCGCCTTCGGCAAGCCGGCGGGGGGAGGCGCGGGCCAGGCCCCCAGCGCCGCCGCGGCCACGGCAGCCGCCATGGGCGCGGACGAGGAGGGGGCCAAGCCCAAAGTGTCCCCTTCGCTCCTGCCCTTCAGCGTGGAGGCGCTCATGGCCGACCACAGGAAGCCGGGGGCCAAGGAGAGCGCCCTGGCGCCCTCCGAGGGCGTGCAGGCGGCGGGTGGCTCGGCGCAGCCACTGGGCGTCCCGCCGGGGTCGCTGGGAGCCCCGGACGCGCCCTCTTCGCCGCGGCCGCTCGGCCATTTCTCGGTGGGGGGACTCCTCAAGCTGCCAGAAGATGCGCTCGTCAAAGCCGAGAGCCCCGAGAAGCCCGAGAGGACCCCGTGGATGCAGAGCCCCCGCTTCTCCCCGCCGCCGGCCAGTGAGTAGCCAGAACCCAGGCGCAGAGGGAGGACCCCTTGCTTTTTTTTTCTTTCGGCCCTCAGGGCGGCTGAGCCCCCCAGCCTGCACCCTCCGCAAACACAAGACGAACCGTAAGCCGCGGACGCCCTTCACCACCGCGCAGCTGCTGGCGCTGGAGCGCAAGTTCCGCCAGAAGCAGTACCTGTCCATCGCCGAGCGCGCGGAGTTCTCCAGCTCGCTCAGCCTCACTGAGACGCAGGTGAAGATATGGTTCCAGAACCGCCGCGCCAAGGCAAAGAGACTACAAGAGGCAGAGCTGGAGAAGCTGAAGATGGCCGCCAAGCCCATGCTGCCACCGGCTGCCTTCGGCCTCTCCTTCCCTCTCGGCGGCCCCGCAGCTGTAGCGGCCGCGGCGGGTGCCTCGCTCTACGGTGCCTCTGGCCCCTTCCAGCGCGCCGCGCTGCCTGTGGCGCCCGTGGGACTCTACACGGCCCATGTGGGCTACAGCATGTACCACCTGACATAGAGGGTCCCAGGTCGCCCACCTGTGGGCCAGCCGATTCCTCCAGCCCTGGTGCTGTACCCCCGACGTGCTCCCCTGCTCGGCACCGCCAGCCGCCTTCCCTTTAACCCTCACACTGCTCCAGTTTCACCTCTTTGCTCCCTGAGTTCACTCTCCGAAGTCTGATCCCTGCCAAAAAGTGGCTGGAAGAGTCCCTTAGTACTCTTCTAGCATTTAGATCTACACTCTCGAGTTAAAGATGGGGAAACTGAGGGCAGAGAGGTTAACAGATTTATCTAAGGTCCCCAGCAGAATTGACAGTTGAACAGAGCTAGAGGCCATGTCTCCTGCATAGCTTTTCCCTGTCCTGACACCAGGCAAGAAAAGCGCAGAGAAATCGGTGTCTGACGATTTTGGAAATGAGAACAATCTCAAAAAAAAAAAAAAAAAAAAAAAAAAAAAAAAAAAAGAAAAGAGAAAAAAAAGACTAGCCAGCCAGGAAGATGAATCCTAGCTTCTTCCATTGGAAAATTTAAGACAAGTTCAACAACAAAACATTTGCTCTGGGGGGCAGGGAAAACACAGATGTGTTGCAAAGGTAGGTTGAAGGGACCTCTCTCTTACCAGTACCAGAAACACAATTGTAAAATTAAAAAAAAAAAAAAACTCTTTCTATTTAACAGTACATTTGTGTGGCTCTCAAACATCCCTTTGGAAGGGATTGTGTGTACTATGTAATATACTGTATATTTGAAATTTTATTATCATTTATATTATAGCTATATTTGTTAAATAAATTAATTTTAAGCTACAAAAATTATCTCTTTACTGATTGAGTCTTTTATTTTA